AGGTACTGCAATACCAGATCGATGCGTGAAGTGAACAAGCAAGCTCCTATTCCGTCTTCCTGCTCCCCAAATCCATTTAATATATTGGACTCGGATAGAAAATATATCAGATATTAAACTGTTAAGAACAGATCCTACACTTGATCTTAGCCAAAAGGCAGAGAAGCGATAAACACTTTTAAAAGCACACTTTACCTACAGATTTCCATGGAAACCAACCAAAGGGAAATTAGAGCGGCATCGCGGTGCCATTTCTATGCTAATTAATGTCTGATTTTCATTAGGACAGCGTCGTTTTTCCTCCAAGGTCTTAGTGTTTATTACAGCAACAATTAACTCAGTAACAATTCCTCCAGGATAGTTTTATTTAAATATTACTAACTTACATACTGCTTTCACCCAACTGCTTTCAAAATTGTTGTCTTTTATGGTGTTAACCTACCATCTTTAAAATCTCGGCTCTAGCTCTGCATCACGGAAGGTCAGTCTCTGTGAAGAGCCTGACCCCAGCAGGACAATGCCACGAAGGCATCTTTTTAATGTGATGCGCACGTTGCTGTACACCTTGGTTGCAAAGCAGAGGCTATGCTTTTAAAACGGCCAAGAGCCAGTGCGTGCCGTGTGGTGAATTCTCAGTATCGCAAGTTGGGCACGGAAGGATGCTTTCTCCCTCTTTAACACTAACAACAGAATAAAAAACCAAAAACTAAAAACCAAATCCAACAGACAACGAAACTGTCCGAGTGCCTAGGGAAAGCGCGCCAACTACATAAAGAAAAGTAGGGGGGGTACTGGGATTCAAAATCATTTCTCCGGGACGTACACCCTCCTGGACCTATCAAAATTAACTGCGCGCTTGATCGTAGCCAATAGGTACGGAATTTCTGGTCCAGGGCCTCCCTGAAGACTGATAGACCTTTACCTAGCCCAATGAAGTAATGTGACGCTGAAGAATCAACCAACACGTTTGGGAGGTGGGTGGAGTGTAGGCCAGGGGGTTGGCGGTGCCGTGTCATGGAGGCTCAGTCTCTGAGCAGCCATTGAAGGGGAAGGAACTGCGGGTGTGTGTGTGTATGTGTGTGTGTATGTGTGTGCGCGCGTGCGTGCGTGTGTGTGCGCGCGCTAGTGTGTGGACAAGGAGGTGGGGGCAGCTGAGTTAGAGTCCCAACTCTTGGACTCCATTTGCTATTCTCTTCTTTCTCCCCCACACCTATCTGGTGGTGGTAGTGGGCGTTTATATTTGCGTTCCTTTTCATTCATTTCTAAATCTCTTAAAAATTTTGGGTTGGGGGTATTGGGGAAGGCAGGAAAGGGAAAAGGAGAGTAGTAGCTGAAGAGCAAGAGGAGGACATGGAGATGAAGAAGAAGATTAACCTGGAGTTAAGGAACAGATCCCCGGAGGAGGTGAGATGACTCAGCCCCCACCGCTTCCCCATAGAATCATTAATTAATGTTTTCCCTCTTACAGGTGACAGAGTTAGTCCTTGATAATTGCCTGTGTGTCAATGGGGAAATTGAAGGCCTGAATGATACTTTCAAAGAACTAGAATTTCTGAGTATGGCTAATGTGGAACTAAGTTCGCTGGCCCGGCTTCCCAGCTTAAATAAACTTCGAAAAGTAAGTTGGCATTTACGTGAAGCATCATGATTATTCTTTGTTTTTTCCTTTGTTGAATGTATAGTTGGAGCTTAGTGATAATATAATTTCTGGAGGCTTGGAAGTCCTGGCAGAGAAATGTCCAAATCTTACCTACCTCAATCTGAGTGGAAACAAAATAAAAGATCTCAGTACAGTAGAAGCTCTGGTAAGTGGAACAGTTTTGTCTCTGGACTTGCTCTTGAATGTAAGTTTTAACTTTACTTTTCCAGCAAAATCTTAAAAATTTGAAAAGTCTTGACCTGTTTAACTGTGAGATCACAAACCTGGAAGATTATAGAGAAAGTATTTTTGAACTACTGCAGCAAATCACATACTTAGATGGATTTGATCAGGAGGATAATGAAGCGCCGGACTCTGAAGAGGAGGATGATGAGGGTAATCGTTCTTAATACTCATAAGTGTGTCATTCATTTACTCATCTTTAAATGATTTTTTAAAGATGGCGATGAAGATGATGAAGAGGAAGAGGAAAATGAAGCTGGTCCACCGGAAGGATATGAGGAAGAGGAGGAGGAAGAGGAAGAGGAGGATGAGGATGAGGATGAAGATGAAGATGAAGCAGGTTCAGAGTTGGGAGAGGGAGAAGAGGAAGTGGGCCTCTCATACTTAATGAAAGAAGAAATTCAGGTGAATACACACTTCTTACCTGCACTGAAAATCTTTGCTCTTGTTGGAATATATTACAAGAAAGAGTGAAAAATCATATGGATTTTTCAATCTTCAAACTGAATATTTGAATTTCAAGGATGAAGAAGATGATGATGACTATGTTGAAGAAGGGGAAGAAGAGGAAGAAGAGGGTGAGTTACATTAGCCATAAACAAATTATAAAAGCACTTTGCATTTTTCTTTCCACTCTTTAAGAAGAAGGAGGTCTTCGAGGGGAGAAGAGGAAACGAGATGCTGAAGACGATGGAGAGGAAGAAGATGACTAGATCATTCTAAGACCAGATTCTCTAATGTTTCTGGGTGTGCAATAGAGTGATCACATCTTTGTTTCTTCATGTACGATAGCTATCCCTACAGAAGATAATGTGTAACTTTTTATAGGAAAAGTGTGGTTTTACTATTTTTGCCTTATCATTCCAAATAAGAACTAGTCTGTTAATGATCATATTGTATGTAGAGAAAAATTTTCATTGACTCCCATTGTGGAATTCCCTAGCAATTTATTTAGACTTAATTTTTTAAATTCAAGCTTACTGTATTAGTCATTTTTAGCCCATAATTAAAACATGATCACTTTTACACAGGTGTAGTATGGTGCATTTCATTCCTTATTTATAAATTAACTGAAATTACAGTTTGCTATAATATAAAATGACAATAGTCTCTTGAGTGGTAAGTTGGTTATTTTTTTAGTAGGTGATCCAGGAATCTTTAGTTTGAAGGCAGTTACCTTTTTTTTTTTTTTTTTTTGACTAAGAGTGTTTGGTTGCTTTTTTGTCACAAGTAACTTGGAAAATAGAAGCAGAATAGTAAAGGTTCTATTCAGCAACATAGTTCATGGATTTTGTGGAGGTTCTATTCAGTAATATGGTTCATGGATTTAGTGGTGACTGATAAGATTTTATTTTTGAAGGAAAAATTGCTTATACTAAGTCCAGAGACATGCAGGTGAGCCCTTTTGTCAGGCTGCAAATCATGACATGCCGATGGTTGTTTATTTTGTTTTTAGGTGTGCATTCTTTTTCTTCTTAGCAATTCCTTTATGATCACCTTCCCTTCTTGTTTCACTCCCTCCCGCTCTCTCAAAAGGAACTTGGGAAACTTGTGAAACCCAGGAAAACCTTTAGTCTTATACCTCAACTACCTTTCAGTCCTGTCTGGGTTTTAAATAAGTGAAGTAGAAGAAATTGAGTATTTTCTGACATAAGAATATATTATCAATACAGTTTTATGCAGTAAGCTCTCCTTACCATAAATGTTTCTTGGTTGACAACATCTAAGACAATATTAGTGGGATGAAGAAAGAAAAGCAGGGGTGCTTTTGGAAGCAGTGTTAGTGTTCCTCAAAAGTCGGAACAATTGCCTGTTGATATATTAATAAGACATTAAAGTCAAATTTTAATGTTGGCCTCTCAAATGATTTGGATACCACTCTGCAAAGTATTTCTAACCTTTAATTCCCAGTTTTAAAACAGATATAATAATAGCATTTAATTGGAATATACTAGGCAGCTGGAAAAGTATTTGAAACTAAATTGACATTAAAATTAAGATTTGTTTTCAAGTGGATGTCCATTAAAAGTAGAAAAATATTTGGGATAAGTGAGTGTGTGTTTCCTTACATGGCTACTAAATAAAATATAATGAGTATACAAGTATATCTCCTCTTTTGCTATGGAGGCTCCATGTTCAAGGCAATGGCTTTTTAAATCTTGGCTATCTAAAATTTTTTCCCTTTGTTTTGAATATTTGTAAGTTTTTAAGAAGTTAGTGTCAGCAAATTAATTGAAGTTATGCTTCTATACTGGGACATATTTAAATACTGAGTATAGTACTGCTGCTACTGCTTCTACAATGTAAAATGTATGACTTGGTGTTTTAAAGTAAAAATTATGATGTTACTTGTGGAGAAACTAAAAATGTTGTACAACTGACCGAAAGAAAACCCTTGGGGATAAGTTTAGTGAGGGGATTGGAATCCCCAAAAAGATAACATTTTTCTTCTGCTTTTAAAAACTGAAATTCCCTGTTCTAGTTCCTAACAATTCTCATTACATACTATGCCAGATTACAAAATACTTATTTTTAAAATGAAATCTATATATTGACTTTCTTATCAATCATCTTACTGTGCAATCAAAATTAGAGTACTTTGGTTTGAAAACAACACTTAGAGCCTCCAGATAACTTTTAAGACTTATTTAGCTTTGTGGGTGGTATTTTCATGCAAATAAGTAAGGGTGGGTTTTATATTTTGTAGAAGTTTTCGGTCCTATTTTAATGCTCTTTGTATGGCAGTATGTATATATTGTGTTAAGTTCCTCAAGAATCTCCTTAAAAACTTTGAAGTTAATACTTTTGTGCAACTGTGTTTTGAATAAAGCCATGACAGTGTTAAAAACAAACAAAAAAATTTGCAGTACTCCTGATTATTCTTTTATTGTTTTTGACTGTTCCCTGTTTTTTTCTGTGACTGCTGTAACTTAAAGTTTTTGAAACTGAATTGCTTCAAATAAATTGAAGATTTGTTATAATGATTAGTTTCAGTGTATAGCATTCACTTTTTCAACAA